TCTCAACCTCCTGGCCTCTAGTGATCCTCCTGTCTCAGCCTCCCAAGCTGCTGGGATTACAGGAGTGAGCTACTGCCGTTTTTTTGTTTGTTTGTTTGTTTTTTGTAAAGATTTAAAGAGGGTCCATGTTAGCTGTTCAGTGTTAGTAAGAGGGCTCTGTAGATTTACATGCCTCTGGATCACATGGAGGACTCCTTTAAACATAGCCGGCTGGACCTCACCCCAGATGTTTGCATTCGGTGGGCCTGGGCAGGGCTATGGATGCTGGTGGTGCTGGTGTGGGGACCACACTCTGAGAAGCCCTGCCTTATTGTGGCTGGGGGTCTTCTCTTGTTAGGGTTTTTTTTTTTTTTTTTAATGTCGTGGGTGACATGAATATAGGGCACCTCTCTCAATGTAATGTTTACTGTCATTTCATGATTACTTGTGCAAATATCGTAGACATTTACTTTTTTTACAAAAAGCAGTGATGATGGAAATTTCCGAGTTACTTCCTGTGTTCTCTTGCTCTGAGTCTGTGCGACTCTGGCGTCTGACCCAAATTAGAGATGGTAATTGAGTCACTGGTGACTGTGGATGTCTGTGATCATTAGGATATTGACTGTCATGCAAGGAATCGAATTTACCCCAAATGTTCAGCCACCTCATCAGATTTTCCATAAACTTGATGTTGGTATTTAAGAGAGGCAGGAGGAGTTGTGGTTTTGAGCCTGGCCTCTGCCTGGTTCAGATCCCAGCTCTGCTACCTTGAGTACAGCCTGGGCAATTTACTTGTCCTCATGTTTCCATTTCCTGATCTGTGGATTGAAGGTAATAGAATGAGGTAAAGGGCCCAGAACTCATAATAAATGCCCCATCATCATTGGCTGTGTTGTTCTTGTTTCAGTGCCCCCAGCACCTTTTGATGTCAGAGAGGGCCCTGGAAGTCCTCCGTGGTGGTGTTTGGGAAGAGAGCTCCCCGAAGCGAATGGTTCTCAAAGGGTGATCCCAGACCACAGCATCAGCAAAACCTGGGAAGGTATGAGGAATGCACATTCTCAGCTTCCTCGGGGTCCTTCTGGGTCAGAATCTCTGAGGTGATGCCGAGCATCTGTGATGTGGCAAGCCTTCCGGAGATTCTGACACACGCTTAATTTTGAGAACCACTGATCTGAGTCTTGGTGGGCAGCACCTGAGACAGGAGGGCATGGATGACACCTGAGAGACGGGAGGGCTCAACTCTACTGGCCGTATGTGTGTGCATGGTGTGGGGTGGTCGGGGAGGTCAGTGTGGGGAGGATCTTTGCATGCTCAGGAAAGCCAGGTGCCCAGCAGCTGTGTAAGTAACCAGGGGGCCAGCACTGCACAGGCCCTTGCCTGCCACCAGCCCTACTGACATTCTTCCTAGAACAAGCATGACGCATGGCTTTTCTAGCACATGGAATCCTGGTCACACCACTGCTGACAGAAGAGGCTTCTGATAAAGGCCATTTCTCCCTTCCGTTTCTCCCCGAGCACCTCCTGCATCCTATCTCATCGTGGGCCCGCGTCTGCCTTCCTGTTCTCGAATCGCTGAGGCAGGAGTCATGGCCCAGCACTATTTTCCCTCTTCCAGTGGCATTCTGGGGTTTTATTCCGTGAACATAATTACCTTGTTTTTCTTCTTAAGCCAATTCAGCTTATTCATGCCTCTTCCCTCATGTTCCCACTGCCTTTCTCTTGTTTGGTTGCACAATATTCCAGATATTTTCTATTGTCTCCTCTACCCCGTGGTTACAAAATCAAACAGGACAAAACAGCTGTGCATAGGCTGTGGAGGGGGCGCCTTGGGAGAAGCTGGGATGGCCCCTTCCTTTCCACCCTGGCTCAGCTGCTGATGGAATGGAAGGTTTCCCGGAGAGGCAGCAGTCAGAGGAGTGGTCGGGGAGTCCCTGGGGCTGCCTTACGGGCTGGTTGCAGCGTTTCCTCTGCCACAGAGCTGCGAATGCCAAGGTAAACATATGTTTTGAGATAAAGTGGAAACCCCAGGAGGTTTTCATCCTAGAAGAGGAAGCAATAAGACAGTCACGTGTTGGACCAAGGAGTCGTTTTCCCCCAAACCCAGCTTTGCGCACCCTGTGTGGGAAAGTTGGAGGGAATTGGAAAAGCAGGGATTATGGATGGGGCCAATGAGACAGGTCACAGAGTGCAAGAAGGGGCTTGAAGAGGCAGCTGGCTCTGCTCCTTCCCAGTACATGACTGTGGGCCCGTATCCTTCATCTTCCTTACTGGTAGCATCAGGACTGGACTACCATATGCCAGGCGGTGTCCTGGGGATCAAATGTGGAACGAACGTAAAGCATTTGGCACAGTGCCTGTCTGCCTCGTGGAAAACGGTGGCTGCGAGTTTTATTAGCTCTTTCTAGTAGTCGACTGGCTGTTGTACTGTCTTTGTTTCTGAAGGTGCCCGATACACACTTCTAATCCATCTGCAATGCCTGTCCACTCCACCTTCAAAATATATTCCCGATCAGACCTCTTTGAACCACACCGGCCATTCCTCCCACGGTCCAGGCCTGTGCTGCCCTTGCCTGCTGGGTCTCCTCCCTGCCACGGAGCTTCCTCTTCAACAGTTTTTTCTTACATGACAGGCAGAGGGTTACTTTTAAGCCCCAAACCAGATCCTGTGGGTTCCCTGCTCAGAATCTTCTAACAGCTTCTGAAGACACTTAAGATAGAACTGACAGAACAGTAGGGCGCCCAGGACATGTGGCCCAGGGTTCTCCTGCCAACCTCTCTTCCTGGTGCTCACTCCCGGGAAGCCACCTCTGCCTCAGCCTCCTCCTTCCCTTGCCAGGCTCGCCTCCATCTCCAGCTTGGCACCCATAATCTTCCTGGGCCCGGCACACTCTCCCCCTGACATCTCCATAACTCGCTCTCTTCCCACCGTTAGGTCTCTGTTCAAGAGCATCTCCTCAGAGAGACAGAAGCGGCCTCTCCATTTAGTTTTCAGTTATTGCTGGACATTGCGTGTTTCTCTGTCCTTTGCCTGTGTGATGGGAACACAGACCCAGCATCTTCACGCCCCCACTGTGTTCCCATCGACTGCACATGAGAGATGCAATGAGTTTTATTAATACAACTGATTTCACTAATCAAAACATTTAAACATATTTTTCGAGCTAATAAAACTTGCCCATCTGCCCTGTAATGGTATTTGGAGAGATGAAGGACTCAGGACACAGTGCTAGGGAATTTCCAGTTCCGTTTGTGACTCCTGTTGACCATCTTAAAAAACGGCGACTTATATGACTTTTCAGTGAGTTAATCTTCTGTATTTTTTTTTTTTTTGAGATGGAGTTTCACTCTTGTTGCCCAGGCTGGAGTGCCATAGCGCAATCTTGGCTCACTGCAACCTCTGCCTCCTGGGTTCAAGCGATTCTCCTGCCTCAGCATCCTGAGTACCTGGGGTTACAGGCGTCCGTCCCCACGCCCGACTCATTTTTTGTCTTTTTAGTAGAGACGGGATTTCACCATGTTGGACAGACTAGTCTGGAGCTCCTGACCTCAGGTGATCCACCATCCTTAGCCTCCCAAAGTGCTAGGATTATAGGCGTGAGCCACCGCGCCTGGCCTCTTCTGTACCATTTAACACCCTTTTTTATCTGTGCAGTAGGTAGAGGAACCTCAGATTCAACCCATATTTACTGAATACCTCAATACTCTCCCTTTAAAAACTGACATGGGGCAGTGGACCTTGGAGATTCACGGCGTCCCTCCTCTGGGGTGGAGTGTGAGATGGCCTCTGCCTGTGAGACCTGCTGCAGTGGAATCGATCTGCGCCGCCTCCAACCGAGACCTGAAGACGCAAATTCCATGGTGTCAGTGTGAAGAACTGTGAGGAGGCAGTGAGAGGAGGGCCTGGGCAGGGTGTCCCGCATGGGCCAAATGGCCAAGTCACTCCTGCTATTCAGGAAACAGGCTTGGTGGGGTCACATAACTTGTCCACTGACACAGGAAGACTTCAGTTCTGGTGACTTGGTGTCCTGCACTTACCGCCAGAGCCCTTTGTGGCTGCCCAGCGTGAGACCTTCGTTGCCATCAAAAGGAGGGGAAGGGAATAGCCGATTGGGCATCTACGTCCCACCAGCGTGTTTCATGTTAAGAAGAAGGTGGGTTTACTGGGAGGATGTGTCACCTCTCTGCATGACTTGATGTGAGTCTGGGAACACCAAGTGTTCATTCCATGTCTGGCACTATTTTCATCTCCATCAGGCTTTCAGAGCCCAGGGATGATGGGTCGATACCCGGGACTTGAACCTCACATCTGCCTTGAGGGGAAGGAGAGGAGTTGGGGAGGTGCTGGCAGGGGGAAGCCCACCTCCCACCCTGGCTCCATGCTGCAGGCAGGTGTCCTGCCCGGGTGGATTGGCTTCCGCTGCTAGGCCAGGGTTAGCCTAGTTCTGGTGAGGAAAGTTCTCCATTCTGAGCCTTGTAATGAAATCTAGAGCTGCCTCTGGCCAGGTATCCCCAACCCAACCCAATTTTTCTGCCTATCTCATTGGAAGTGTCAATTTCTTTATTACTTCAGCTGAGGGAAAACAGGTCTTGACACTAAGACAATTCAAGTGGGGGCAAGGTCGCCGTGATTCATTTTTGTTACTCTGTTGAGTTCTAGAGTAAGTATAATTCACAAGTAAAATGAAGGTTCAGGAATTAGATGTGGAGACTAAGGACGATGCCAAGATTTATTCTATGTCTGTGCTCAGCCTAAATTGGGCTCAAAAGGAAGAAAAAGGATGAGGAATTACTACACATTATTCGCTTCTCCTGAGGATGACGGTAAGATGACCTAATACAATCAGGGGCGAATCTGAGGCCAGAAAATGCATACCCAAAGCTCAGAAGGAGGCAACAGACCATTGAGACCCTTTTGGACAAGACTGAGTGAGTTCAAGAAAAACCGGCACCTGACCAGCCAAGTAGGTGATTCCAAACTCACTCCTGCCCTGAGAACCCTTGGACACACCAGGAAATTACACATTGTGTGACATCAGCTTGGGAGAAGGCCTTTTTATCCCAAGTCTGATCAGCTTCTGTAACACTTAGAAAAAGGATTTGATTACAGGCGGTCAGTGGAGAAGGAAACAGATCACCATCAGTAACTGGCCAGGATTCTTTTCTTCCTCATTCATGGTCCCTGTCAGGCCAGCGAATGGGAGGTGCTGATGTTCCTGTGGGAAGGCAGTTATCCCCTGTGGATTCCAGTGGCTGGTTTATGAAATAAGAAGCTTATGCACACTGGGAATTGTCTTTAATGAAATGAGAATTAGCCAGAGAGTTAGACATAGGGGTCATTGCCAAGAGGAATTAACACTGAAGCCTCAATTAAAATTTCCACTGGATTATCTGATAAGTAGTTGTGCCTTTGGTATTTTATTGTCTTTGACAAATGGCATGAGTTCAGAATTTGAAGCAACGTAGGCCATAACATAACACGGTCCTGAAAATAATGAGGCACACCATTGCTAGATACAAAGTACTTAAATTCCCTGATGGAAGTATTTATTTTAAAGACTGCTTTGGATTATCTTCCTCCCAGGATGTGCAGGCGCTCTCTCTGTGTTCTGATGGGGTTGCCAACTTCACAATTCCTTTTGGTGCCAACAGAGTTCTCAGCACCAGGTGGAAAGGGTGGCTGCCTTCCAAGACATACCTTGCTTTATTGCTAATCCCTCTGTCTCCTCCCCCCGTGGGCTGTTCTTGTCCCCTGGCTGCTGGGAGACAGAGTGATGGCTTCCTAATTGGGTCCCCAGGCAGTCCCAACACCTGTTTCAGGAGGTGTTTGGTATCAACAGTGGACATGTTTCCGAAGCTAGGTGTGTGTGTGTTTAAATTCATTTTTATAATTTTGTTTCTTCCAAGCATTGTCGTTACCCACTATTGGTGCCTTCATTTAAACAATAAATGCTTTCATTCAAAATGCAATACTTCCTAAGCTTTTGCTGAGTGATCAAACCCGAAAAAAGTGTTAAATGCCAGTCACTCCCATCTCAACCCAGTGGTCAGGCCTGAGATAGCTGTTATGAAGATGCCTCAGGACAATTAGACTTTTCAGGAACTTTTCGGCTATGATGCCATTGCAATTTGCAGACCATCCCAGTCTAACCCCGTTTCCTCCACCCCTTGCTCTCCTTGCACCATTGCTGGCCTCAGATCCCTCCCTGCTGTGAGGTTTGGAATTAGCTCGTGTGTCTATGGCATGGATGACTTCTCCTCCAACTCTGTACCAGCCAGCATCTGGAAAGAGTTATACACAGGAATCTGTTACTATCTAGCCTGCCCTCAGCCCTGGATGCGCATCTGATGTGGAGACCCACTGGACGCTCTGTAGAATGTGGAGTTCTCTTTGAAGGTACCACAAAGATAGGGGTCTGCAAGTGTGGCTTTCGTGCACCGCGGGTGTCATTCGTGACGTGTTTGTGCTCTTCTGCAAGCCCAAACTGCGGAGAAAGTTTAACTGAGAAAACCACTTATTCTGAGTTGTCTTCTCAGTTAATATGCCCCTGGTTATGTTTAAGTGCCCGGTGTTGGTTATGCTCGTGCAGCTTGGCCAGGAAACTTCTAGGACTTCAGCATGGGATGGGTGGTTGGCAGTGGGGGCAGAGTGAGTTGGAGCTAGTTGATGTGCTGTGGGTGCATCCTCCTTAGCTGTGAGGGAGGCCAACACAGGCAGGCTTTCCCTGCACTGATCATCTCAGGTGACTGTGTGGCAATTTCCTGCTGGTCAGGGAAGGTGCTGTGGCCTTTCATCTTGGCTCTGTGTCCACCTGCTCACTGGAGCTCCATACTTCACCACTGCAAGAGAGTTGCCCTTGCGTTCTCTGTCTACACTTCAAAGGAAGATGTTTGCATTTGGTCAGGGAGAGGGAACTTTGCAGTTAGTTCTCCTGAGGCTCTGTGGGTGTTTTGTTGTGGGAGGAGGCGTGTCAGCATCTTCAACGGATCATGTGACCTTTGAGTGGTTGCCTCTGGGACATCATATGATTCTTTGAGGTCAACAGAGGGTGGATCCTTTGGACTGCAGCCAGGAGACTGGGTCCTTTTTAGTTTAGCGGGACCAGCCTTGCTGTGGTTCTCAGTCCAGAGAGAAGACTTCCTGAATGTGAAGTGAGCATCCAGGTCAACAGGCAGAACCACTGTGCGTCATAGAACAGAAGCCACTGAAATAAGAGTGATTGTCCCATGGACCAAGACATCAGCAGAGATTTGTAAGGCAGGAATTTGCAAGGGAAGGCATCAGCAACACTCATGTTTCACGTCAGAGTTGCAGGGCAGGATATTAGATAAGAGGCCTGGGAGTCCAGTCAATGGTCACTTCTGTCAATGTGGGGAGGGGGTGGGGAGAGCTACCTAGGAGGGAGAGTGATTCATAGCCTGAAACCATCTTTGCGTCCTATTTGCAAGCTGTTGGGTTGTGCAGGACTTAAAGCTGTGCTGGCTCCTCAGCACCTGCAGTGTCAGTGGTGAGCTACTCTGTTGGGGTCTTCAGGGATACTCCATAAGAACCATCTTCCCCTCCCAGGCTTGGAACCAGTGGTAGTCACAGTGTCTGTGAGCATTACTACCAAGGAAGCTGATTGGAGAAGGGGGCCCAAATGTCACTGAATGTTTCACCTTAGAATGATCCAATTTGCTCCCTGAAATTTAACGGAAGCACTATCCAACTTCTCTTCTGCAACTGTCACAGACAGGACCGCAGGGCAATGGCCCCCTCGTAGAGGCAGGTGACACTGTGGGTGGTGAGCCCACCACAGGGCCCCATCCTCCCACAGGTAGGCAGGGAGAGCTGGGGTTGGGGGGCTAGTGAGCAGGCCAGCTCCTTCCCCCAGACCATTGGACAGACAAGTCACCTGCCCTTGCCAGGCAGAGCATTGCTGTGGCAGACCTCACTCTGCATGGAAACACGAGGGGTAGAGAATAGGAGTTCTCCAAGAGCATGCCAAGTGTGGCATTTGACGTTTCATGCCCTCACCTGCCTGTGTCTGTTCAGCGCTCTCTCGTGGTCTCTCACATGTCCACTTGGGCTGGGTCTGTGTCCTCATCCTGCCCTAAATGTACCTGCTCACTCTCACCCTCGAGTTTTCCTTTTCTCCTCGGTCCAGTCCCTCTTTCAGTTAGTTCATTAATGCACTAATTGATCAATAATGAATTCAGCAGTGTTCATGAGCCTCTGTACCTGTCAGGCTTTGCGTATGGTACCAGTATTATAGTGATGTGCAAAGCAGATGAGATTCCTGCCTTCAGAACACTTACAGTCTAATCAGAGTGACAGGCATAAAAGAACTTGTCATACAAATAGATATGATGATAAACTGGGCCAGGTTTCTTGAATGCAGAGGTCACGCGCTGGATGGTGTCAAAGTAGACTGTTCTGAGGCCTTTCGGAGATGGTAACATCAAGGCTAGGATCCGAACTGTGAGAAGGAGTCAGCCATGTAAAGATTTCGGGAAAGAGCGTGTAGGTGAGGAGATGGCCCCTTCTGAAAGCCTTGAAGCAAGAAAGAGTTTGGAGCATTTGAGGAACATGAAGGAGGCCCAGTAGTGAGAAATAAGGCAGGGCTGTATCTGCAGGGCCTTGAGGGCTCCACAAAGCGTCGTGGATTTTATCTGAGTGTCGGGATTCATCATCAAAGAGCTATGGGCAGATGACGTGGCCATGTTTACTGCAGTGGGAGCAAGGTCAGGAATGAAAGCCGTTGCTCTAAGATAACAGTGGGTTTGGAAGGTATTGCTAGTTGTGGACTTAGCAGCCATGCCCCTCTCTTATACATTGCTGGGCTGTGTGCCCACCCTCAGGTGATGAAGCCGGTCACGACAGTCCATTCCTTTTCCTGGATAATCACTTACCTGGTCTCCCTTGCAGCAGTGGCTGTGCAATCCCACGTAGCCCAGGGAAATCTAAGCAAAGGCCTGCTGGCAGCCTCAGAGAAAGGTTTTCCACCCTGGGAAGCTACTGTGTGAGGACAGTGCTTAGGGCTTCTGCAGCTGTCTTGGGACCATGAGGGAAAGGCCAGGAGGACCACAGATCTGTCCATCCAGCGATGTGCCATCACTGGGCTGCCTGATCAATCCAGGGCCGCCTGCCTCTCCAGACTTCTGTGTTGAGCAATGGTGTCTCGTCTCTGATTAAACCATTGTTTTCTATTACTTGCGGCCAAGTGTACAGTCATTTAGGGGAGATAAAGAAAAGTGGGTGGATCTGAGATCTCCATATTGACATGACTTAGTAATGAATTGGAGGTGGAATGGGGAGGATTGGAGGGGGTAGTGAGGATTTCTGATGTGGGTGGGAAAGACAGAGGATCTCAGTTTTGCTCCCAGCAGAACAGACAGTGGTTATTTGGGTTGAGGTGAACCCACTTTGATTTGGAGCTGGGCCTGAGTCAGAGGTTTGACTTTAGCCTGTGAGAAATCCAGGTGGAAGTGTTCAGGAGATGGTTGAAACACAGATCTGGATTTGAACAGCGAGATCTGGCTGAGGGGGCACTCGGGGTTCATCAGTGCTCAGAGGTGGGGCCTGAGGCTGTGGGTAGGGTTTCATCATGGTGGGAGGGAGGAGAGCCAGGAGAGGCCCAGGTGGGAACAGCTACTGCTTTTCTTATTCTGCCCAGGATCTTTATTTTAGTCTCTTTTGAAATGATGGACGTCATATATTTGTCACTTAATTGCATCAAATCACAAATATTAGGCTGACTCACATGAAATTGTCATTTTTCTAGATCAGAACAGTTGATTATTAGCAATTGTGTAGGACTCAACCTAATAGCTGTTGTTACCAACTGTGTACCAGATACTGTATTAGATCAAACCAACCAATGAATTCTCACTTATTTTCTGTTTAAATTTAATCCCATCACTCCCATGTATAAAACTCACCATTGGTTTCTCTGCATCCACAAGGTAAAATGCCAACCGAGATCATCCTCTGAGGTCTTTTATGGTCCATCTCCACCCATGTTTGCTGAAAGCCCCTGCACTCTCCTTTCCAGGCATATCAAGCCCAGATCTGCAAATGCAGTGAGAGAGTTACAGGATTTCTCCAGAATCCCATTTCCACTCGGTGTCTAGTCTTGGCCTCTGCATGTGTCCATATCACGAGTTCAGTTTCACGGAAAAGCCTCTCTTCACTTCGTGGTCTGGATGTGGATGGTATACAGTTGTGCTTCTGATTGTATTATGGTCCCTCAAAACCACATCTGATTATGTGCCTGGACATTTGGGGTTTCAGGCCTGAAGGGCCAAGCCTCCTTTTCCCCCGGCTGACTCCTGCTTATCTTTGGAGGCGTAACTCATGTCATGACTGCTGGGTAGTCTGTGGCCTCCCTGGGAACTCCAAGGACCCAGATCCTCCACTGTCTTGGAACCTCTCTGGCTGGGCTGACATCACCCTGGAGCAGCACCCAGAACACAGACCATGACTGCTCTGAGGACGGAATGGCACAGAGGCCATGACTGCTGTAAGGACTGAATGGGCACAGAGGCCGTGACTGCTGTAAGGACTGAATGGCACAGAGACCGTGACTGCTGTAAGGACTGAATGGGCACAGAGACCGTGACTGCTGTAAGGACTGAATGGGCACAGAGGCTGTGACTGCTATAAGGACTGAATGGCACAGAGGCTATGACTGCTATAAGGACTGAATGGCACAGAGGCTATGACTGCTATAAGGACTGAATGGCACAGAGACCGTGACTGCTGTAAGGACTGAATGGCACAGAGACCGTGACTGCTGTAAGGACTGAATGGCGCAGAGGCCGTGACTGCTGTAAGGACTGAATGGCACAGAGACCGTGACTGCTGTAAGGACAGAGTGGGCACAGAGGCCGTGACTGCTGTAAGGACAGAATGGGACAGAGGCTATGACTGCTATAAGGACTGAATGGCACAGAGACCATGACTGCTCTAAGGACTGAATGGGCACAGAGACCGTGACTGCTGTAAGGACTGAATGGGCACAGAGACCGTGACTGCTGTAAGGACTGAATGGCACAGAGACCGTGACTGCTGTAAGGACTGAATGGCACAGAGACCGTGACTGCTGTGAGGACTGAATGGCACAGAGACCGTGACTGCTATAAGGACTGCATGGCACAGAGGCCGTGACTGCTGTAAGGACTGAATGGCACAGAGACCGTGACTGCTGTAAGGACTGCATGAATGGGCACAGAGGCCGTGACTGCTTAAGGACTGCATGAATGGCTGCTGCTGGGGTTTCTTTCTGAACCATCGGGGAAGCTCCCCCAAGTCCCCTTTGTCCCCTCTTGGGTCCTAGTTTGAGCCATGTGCTGGCACTCAGTTATTTTAACGAAACCATATACATTTTTGACATGACAGAGGAATGATTTGTATGTTCTTCCCCAACTCTTAAAAAAAGAATTAAAAAGGATCTTTTAGCCCTTTTATAAAATCTTTGCTATGTTCCTCAGAAGGCTTTTACCAAGATGGTTAAGTATGTTTCCAATCTTGGAGCAATAGCAGCTGCATGTTTTGCTGCAACTGGAGGAAAGTATATTTCTTGTGGAATTCAGCCTACAAAGGCAGGTTCCCCATGGCCGTGAAATTGGTGGTGAGTAACAGGGAGGACTTGGTTCTAGCAAGGCAGTGATGAGCAAGGCAGCCTCGTGGATCCATGACACATCCAGGGGCTCATTACTTCTGGGTGCTCATGGGTCCAGATGGAATGCAGGTGGTTAAGTCTGTGGGGTTCTTGAAGTTGCCTGACAAGCTTCGCAGCTTCCTTTGCTGCTTCTACCCTTAAAACCTGTGGGTGGCCCTGTTTTGACAAAGAGTAGGACTGTTGAGAGCCTTGGGGTTGGCCCCGGAGGCTCTCTCTGGAAGTGGAGGGATTCCCCTTTCCTAGAATGTCAATGCCTGGTGCGGTCAGTGCAGGACAAAGAGTGTTCTGTGTCTCTGTAAGGCTGCTTGGGAGATGTAATCCTAGGAGAAGGTTACAGCAGATCAGAGAGAGTACTGGGGAAGCAGTGACCTTTCCTCGCCTTTGCACTGGGGGTGAAGAACGAGGACCTTATAATAAAGGAGAATATTTTGCCTCTGCACAATGGCAAGCGTTTTCACTCTCAAACCAAATCCCTTTTGAGGTTTTTTTGTTTTCTCTTTGAAATCTTGTGATGACTGAGTAATTTATGATGTAGTAACCTTGTCTGTATCTCAATTCTTTTACCCTTGTAAACATCTGCTGCAAAAATCACAAATGGCTGGCTGCAAAGGAGGAAGTTACCGCCCACCAAAGCCTCCCCATCCTGTTCCCTCTCCCTCCCTGGTATATCTGTACCCCCCACCCTCCTGTACTCACTGCACTTAGACAATTGCATTTGCTCTGTCTCTGCTCTGTAATCGCCAAGTACACTCCAAAGGCGGTGGGCAGTGTGGACATCCCCACCATGATGGTTAATACCGAGTGTCAACTTGACTGGATTGAAGGATACAGAATATTAATCCTGGGTGTGTCTGTGTGGGTGTTGGCAAAAGAGATTAACATTTGGGTCAGGGGGCTGGGGAAGGCAGATCCACCCTTAATCTGGTGGGCACAATCTAATCAGCTTCCAGTGAATATAAAGCAATAAGAAAAACGTGAAAAGGAGAGATGGGCCAAGCCTCCCAGCCTACGTCTTTCTCCCATGCTGGATGCTTCCTGCCATTGAACACTGGACTCCAAGTTCTTCAGCTTCGGGACTCGGACTGCTTCTCCTTGCTCCTCAGCTTGCAGACAGCCTATTGGGGGACCTTGTGAATGTATAAGTTAATACTTAATAAACTCCATATATATACACACATATATACACACACACACATATATATACACCCACACAGACACACCCAGGATATATATATGTGTGTGTGTATATATATATACACATACATGTGTATATATACACTATATGTATATACATATATACATGTATATATACACATATATGTGTGTGTGTCTGTGGGTGTGTGTGTGTGAAGTTCTATCTCTCTAAGAAAACCCTAATACACGCACATATGTGGGCCACCAGGACAAGAGTCACTGTGATTCTCATTCATCTCCTCTTCTCAGAGTGAGTCCCTGCCTTCTTTGCCCTGCTCCTGGCTTCCTGGGAAGGCAATATCCAGCTTCTGCCCCCGTGAGATGAGCTCAGGGCCAGTATAGAGAGAGAGAGCACTTTGAAACATGGTTATATACTTCATGCAGAAGTAGCAAACTAGTTACTCAGGCTGCATCTGGTCTCAAACATGTTTTGTTTAATATTTTCTTATTAGTCTTCTAATACTGAAAAAAAAGAGTCAGTGCTTTTTCCTAAGAAAGGAAACAACTGACTCTTTGGTGGCTTTGGAAAAATCTGGCACCTCCAGGCGCACATCCCCACGTGGCAGCAGTGAGCTGGAGCTAAGGCGTGGCTGTCCCCTTTAGACAGTTTCCAGTTTGCCTTAGTCCCCACCATGTCCTTTTGTCTCCCTCCCCTGATGCTAAGTGACAGGTGCCTCTCGTCCTCACATTGTGCTGTGACTTTCCTTGTGGTGCAGTAAGAGAAAACTGAAATGTTCCTGCACCCGCATCTTTATCAAAAGTGGGAAAATGGAAAATAGGGTGAGAGCGCTGAGTGTTTCAAGGGAAGAAATGTGAAAGCCTAGCTTTCTTCGTAGAATTAAATCCCAGGAAACACCCCTTTGTGATTTGAATGCCAGCAAAGTGTGTCCATGTTAGAAGAACACAATTCAAAAGACCATTGGAAGGGTGCCTGCCTCCCCCTTAGGCTTCCTGCCTGGTCCGTAGCATTCGAGTTGGTCACTCTTACTCTGAAAAGGCCATTTCTTAATGGCAGCCACGTTGGCATCATGGGCGGAACAGTTTCTTGTTGTGCAGGAGTGTCTGCCATACTGCAGAGCGTTGGCCATTTTGGCCTCTGTCCAGGCATGACCCCTCAGTCGTGTAACAACTCCTGCCCCCAATATTTCCAGACTTTTCCGGTGGAGAAGTCCAGCCCTCCAGGGATGTTGGATGGTAGATGTTTGTGTCCTAGGATGGACTGGGCCAGAGGACCTGGCCCCAAGCTGTGTGCTTGGTTCAGGGGGGACACGGAGGCCACCCAGGTGCACATGTTGCCCAGGTTCTGTGTTCTCCCAGTGCAGCACTGAGCCAGTCAGATCTGCCTCATTCCAGGCAGGGCTGCCCGGGTTTTCAGAAGATGCGGCAGAACAAAGCCACGCTTATTTGAATCATGTCTTTCTGTTCAGACGTGCTGTGGCCCCTTTCATCTACGTGGGCTGGCAGGAGCATCTGGTCTGCCCGCCAGCATGGTATTAAGAGCCATCCACAGCCGGATGCCAGGACTTAAGGCAGAGAACTGTCTGCATGAAGCGGCACCTCCTCGGTGCTTACCTGGCACTCTGCTTCCTTTCTGGGATCTATTTTGGTGTCTGTACCACAGTCCACCTTGTTCTGTGTGGATGAGTCTTCCGTAGCTACAAGGAAATAGTCACGTTGCAAATTGCTGGGTTGCAGCTGATCCCGCTCCTGCAGTGGTGAGATCAGACTGCCATGAAAGCACTCTTAAGGCTAAGGCGTGACTTCGTTTAATAAAATGGTTTGCACAAATCCACCTGGTTGACTGGGTCACAGACTGTGTGCCTCTGTGTGATGATGGCCTCGAGGCCCTCAGGTGATGCCTGCACAGCTTCTCAGAGACCCCAGGCGGCCTCCGGCAGAGGTGTCAGCCCGAGAGCAGAAGGAGTGTGCAAGGCCGGGCCAACCCCGAGCACAGGCAGAAGTCAACAAGCAGCCTTATTTCAGGCCCTGTTAAGAGGAGCAGAAGTTCTTGGAAGTAAATGGAATTCTGGATAATTTCACACCAGCTCTCAGACCACCCGGCAAACCTGTCCCAGAGGCACTCTTCATCCATTTACAGAAACAGCCTTCGGGAAGAACTTGAGACCCATGAGAATGACGTGGGAGTTTGCACACGTGCCAAGGCTTCAGCAAGTGGTCATGACTGACTTGGCGTATGGCTGATTTTAGAGCAAGGGAAGACTCATGTATTGTAATTAAAGGGAGGTGGAAGTATATTAGAACTTCCGTTATCTCAGGGCAGAGTTTGTTACTCCAAAAGAACAATAGGTATTATAGCATAAAATTTCCCAACGGCTGACCATTCAGAACAACTTTATTCACATATAGTTTGTACAAATAGTGCAGATTACCACCTTATATGAGTGTATGAGCTGTCCACTACTGTAGCAAAATTTTTTCTCTCCTTAAAACACACACACATATGCTATGCGGGACTCAAGAGTCTACAGGCAGTGAGACAAATTCTGTCACTGTTAAAAAAAAAAAAAGTGAAGTTTATTGGCGTAGCTTTAGTGGGCATTAAACATTTCCAGCATATTTTTGTGTATTTCAAGAGGCTAATTGTGTTATTTAATTGAGAAGATTTGTGAGCATCTTGTAGGTGTCACTGTTTAAAAAAAAAACACATAAGCGTTTGCCCGTCAAACTGGTGGTATTAAATTGGAAATCAGGAAGCATGTTCCCAGTTCCTCAAGAAATTAAACATAGAGTTATTGTATAGGCAGCTGTTTCACTCCTAGGTAGGTACCCAAGAGAATTGGAAACATAGGTCCGTGCAGAAACTTGTACGTGAATAATCACAGTCGCATTATCCGTCATAGTCCCAATGTAGAAACTACCCAAGTGTCCATCAGTTGATGAATGGATGCCTCAGTTGTGGAATATCCATGCAATGGAATGTTATTTGGCAATAAGAAGTACTAACATTACATGCTGTGACATGGATGACCCTTGACAACGTTATGCTAAATGAAAGAAGCCAGTCACAAAAGGCCGCATATCGTGTGATTCCATTAGGTGAAGTGTCCAGAAGAGGCGAGTGCACAGAGACAAAGTAGATTAGTGGGTGCCAGGGGCTCGGGGAGGAGGAAGTGGGCTGTGATCTCACATCTTTCATCACCCTAGCTATAAGAGTGATGAAAATCTTCTCGAATTATGTCATGATGATGGCTGCACAACTTTGAGAAAGTACTAAAACCACTGAAGCATATACTTCAAAGGGGTGAACTTAATGGTGTGTGAATTATATCCTAATACAAAAATAGCGAGGTAGAGCAGATGGGAGAAAATATTATCAGTTGTTACATCTAAGTGGAGGGACTAGAGCTGATCATGTTACTGTTATTTCTACTTTTCTGTGTTTGAATATTTTCACAGTGAAGCGTTCGGGGGAAAGAAGAAAGGTGGCAAAGACAAGAAAAGCATATGCTTCCGCTGCCACCCCACTTAGGATGGATTTATTTCAGTTCAACAAAAAAGACACAGGAGGCGCTGGTGACATCTCGGGCTACTGAATGTTTCCCACTTTTCGAGGGTTAGTCTGACCCTTGCTGGGGAGTGTGCTGGTGAAGAGGATGTGTTTTGTGTCTCTGCTGCAGGAATTGCTTACTTAGGAGGTGTGTGCAGTGCTAAGAGGAAGTGTGTGCTTGCCGAAGACAATGGTCTCAATTTGGCCTTTACCATCGCCCATGAGCTGGGCCACAAGTAAGTATCAGACTCTGTGTCGTCCTGTTTTCATAAGCATCCCTCTCTCCTCCTTCTTGGACAGCTTGGGCATGAACCACGACGATGACCACTCATCTTGCGCTGGCAGGTCCCACATCATGTCAGGAGAGTGGGTGAAAGGCCGGAACCCAAGTGACCTCTCTTGGTCCTCCTGCAGCCGAGATGACCTTGAAAACTTCCTCAAGTAAGTCCTGGAATTATTCTATAGGATGAATGTTGCAAGTCAACTTGCCTCTCGGCTGTTTCAGGTCAAAAGTCAGCACCTGCTTGCTAGTCACGGACCCCAGAAGCCAGCACACAGTACGCCTCCCGCACAAGCTGCCGGGCATGCACTACAGTGCCAACGAGCAGTGCCAGATCCTGTTTGGCATGAATGCCACCTTCTGCAGAAACATGGAGGTAAGCAGCCGTGGGAGGGCTGGCTCGGGACACCACAATTATGGTTCCTTCCCTTGTCCTGCAGCATCTAATGTGTGCTGGACTGTGGTGCCTGGTAGAAGGAGACACATCCTGCAAGACCAAGCTGGACCCTCCCCTGGATGGCACCGAGTGTGGGGCAGACAAGGTAACCTCTGACTTCCCACTGCCCCCAACAGGCCTGGGCCCCGACCCTCCCCGCTGTGTTTCAGTGGTGCCGCGCGGGGGAGTGCGTGAGCAAGACGCCCATCCCGGAGCATGTGGACGGAGACTGGAGCCCGTGGGGCGCCTGGAGCATGTGCAGCCGAACATGTGGGACGGGAGCCCGCTTCAGGCAGAGGAAATGTGACAACCCCCCGTAAGTCCCCTGACCAGCCATACCCCAACGTGCTGGTTAACACAGACCTTCTTCTTCCTTCTAGCCCTGGGCCTGGAGGCACACACTGCCCGGGTGCCAGTGTAGAACATGCGGTCTGCGAGAACCTGCCCTGCCCCAAGGGTCTGCCCAGCTTCCGGGACCAGCAGTGCCAGGCACACGACCGGCTGAGCCCCAAGAAGAAAGGCCTGCTGACAGCCGTGGTGGTTGACGGTAAAGGCATATGGCATGTCCTTGCATGGCAGGTGTCAACGTCCTCCAACCTTTCCCTCCTCAGATAAGCCATGTGAACTCTACTGCTCGCCCCTCGGGAAGGAGTCCCCACTGCTGGTGGCCGACAGGGTCCTGGACGGTACACCCTGCGGGCCCTACGAGACTGATCTCTGCGTGCACGGCAAGTGCCAGGTGACGTACTTCTCCTTCGGTCCTTGGTGGGGCCACAGAATAATGAGGCCCTCTGGTTCTTTAGAAAATCGGCTGTGACGGCATCATCGGGTCTGCAGCCAAAGAGGACAGATGCGGGGTCTGCAGCGGGGACGGCAAGACCTGCCACTTGGTGAAGGGCGACTTCAGCCACGCCCGGGGGACAGGTGAGTGTTGGCCCATGGGGCTGCTGTGGCTATAAACCAATTACAACGTATTTCTTTTTCTCAGTTAAGAATGATCTCTGTACGAAGGTATCCACATGTGTGATGGCAGAGGCTGTTCCCAAGTGTTTCTCATGTAAGATGCTGGATGTTACGTGTCGTCCCAGCGTGGTTTACTTCTGTGTCGTTTGTTGCTACAGGTTATATCGAAGCTGCCGTCATTCCTGCTGGAGCTCGGAGGATCCGTGTGGTGGAGGATAAACCTGCCCACAGCTTTCTGGGTAAAACACAAATGACTTGACTCACCATTTATCTTGATTCTTTGGTCTTCAACTTGCTTTCTAGCTCTCAAAGACTCGGGTAAGGGGTCCATCAACAGTGACTGGAAGATAGAGCTCCCCGGAGAGTTCCAGATTGCAGGCACAACTGTTCGCTATGTGAGAAGGGGGCTGTGGGAGAAGATCTCTGCCAAGGGACCAACCAAACTACCGCTGCACTTGATGGTAACTTGCTGGGCTTCCACACTTGTCTTAGGCAAAATGGCCTTTTGTTTTGCGGCTGATCCAGGTGTTGTTATTTCACGACCAAGATTATGGAATTCATTATGAATACACTGTTCCTGTAAACCGCACTGCGGAAAATCAAAGCGAACCAGAAAAACCGCAGGACTCTTTGTTCATCTGGACCCACAGCGGCTGGGAAGGGTGCAGTGTGCAGTGCGGCGGAGGTGAGTGGCCGTGGTCCATGACCTGTTGGGTGAGTCTCTCAGCTCCCTGTGGTTTGGTTTCCAGGGGAGCGCAGAACCATCGTCTCGTGTACACGGATTGTCAACAAGACCACAACTCTGGTGAACGACAGTGACTGCCCTCAAGCAAGCCGCCCAGAGCCCCAGGTCCGAAGGTGCAACTTGCACCCCTGCCAGTCACGGTAAGAAGCTGGGTTCTGTAGCTTGGACCCACTCGTTCTCTCTCTCTTTCCTCCCGTCTGGCAGGTGGGTGGCAGGCCCGTGGAGCCCCTGCTCGGCGACCTGTGAGAAAGGCTTCCAGCACCGGGAGGTGACCTGCGTGTACCAGCTGCAGAACGGCACACACGTCGCTACGCGGCCCCTCTACTGCCCGGGCCCCCGGCCGGCGGCAGTGCAGAGCTGTGAAGGCCAGGACTGCCTGTCCATCTGGGAGGCGTCTGAGTGGTCACAGGTGGGTGCCTGGGCTTGCCACCAGGACTCAGCACTCGGTTAAATATTTGAATGGTGTCTTGCAGTGCTCTGCCAGCTGTGGTAAAGGGGTGTGGAAACGGACCGTGGCGTGCACCAACTCACAAGGGAAATGCGACGCATCCACGAGGCCGAGAGCCGAGGAGGCCTGCGAGGACTACTCAGGCTGCTACGAGTGGAAAACTGGGGACTGGTCTACGGTGAGAGCAGCCTGCTGGCATTTCTCTCCGTGTCAGCCCCACTCAGGCTGTCCTGTCTCTGCAGTGCTCGTCGACCTGCGGGAAGGGCCTGCAGTCCCGGGTGGTGCAGTGCATGCACAAGGTCACAGGGCGCCACGGCAGCGAGTGCCCCGCCCTCTCGAAGCCTGCCCCCTACAGACAGTGCTACCAGGAGGTCTGCAACGACAGGATCAACGCCAACACCATCACCTCCCCCCGCCTTGGTGAGTGTCTTCACTGGCCCCGGTTCCCAGGGGACCCTGGGTATTCTCTCTCCTATCCCCTTAGCTGCTCTGACCTACAAATGCACACGAGACCAGTGGACGGTATATTGCCGGGTCATCCGAGAAAAGAACCTCTGCCAGGACATGCGGTGGTACCAGCGCTGCTGCCAGACCTGCAGGGACTTCTATGCAAACAAGATGCGCCAGCCACCGCCGAACTCGTGACACGCAGTCCCAAGGGTCGCTCAAAGCTCAGACTCAGGTCTGAAACCCACCCACCCGCAAGCCTACCAGCCTTGTGGCCACGCCCCCACCCGGCTGCCACAAGAATCCAACTACATAGAACATGAGCGTGGACTTGGCGTTTGCCATTAGTGCTTCCGTACTTAATATATTGTTAACAGCCACTGGCTGGCTTTCTACAGTGAGGAGAAAGTAGGCATGAGTCACAAAGTAACTTCAATTTCTAGGATTTCAGGTACCTCGAAGGGAAGCACCTCTGGCAGACAACCGTCAAGAGAGAGACATCATTTAGTGTTCTTGTCTTGACTCGCTTTTGACATTTGAATTTCCAGTGCTTGGTATATCATGGAGGAAACATCCCCAAAACGAGACATGCTAGAAAAGGCTTTATTCTGAAAGCCGGCGACACCATGGAGGGAGGGGCAGGTGTTGGTGAGCCTCTGCCCGTGGCTTCTCTGGGGAGGGCCGGGCTGCTTAGCACACGTTTCTCTCCATCTACCTTCTTGACCACATGAGAACCAGGACGTTGCCTCCATGCCCGTCTCTGAGAACATAGTCTCTAAATCCTAGGTGTTGCCTTGGAAGTCTCGTGCGTGGAGTGTAAATCTATATATGCCAGCGAGGACAGCAGTGCCACGCAGTTCATACCACCCGCATGGGAAGAATGTTCCAAGAGAGTCTGGGTTTGGGGAAGCATCTAATTTTCAGAGCTCTGCTGTCCACCGTGTAGGGAAACAGAAGGGCCTCTCTTCAAGGTGCTGTGACATAAGAAACGGTAATTGCGGTGATGGGGTTGCTTCCTAAGGCAAAGGTAAGCTTGGGCCAGCTTCACTGGGGCGGATGGGCACCTGCCCCGCCTTCCGGGAACATCCACTCTGGCCTGCACTTCCTAAAGCTTTGTACCTTAGAGATGCTGTACCACATCCCAGTGGCTTTCTACCGACCGTGGCCATTTATCTGAAGGTAAGACGACATTTGGGACCTCTGAGGACACAAGCCCAGGCCTAGGATCTGTAGAGCAAGGCCTGACTGCTCTATCCTGGCACGGAGCAGCCTGATGTGCCAGGACCAGGGGAGGAACGCCATCTGGCTGGCACTGCTGCACACCCGCCGAGCCTTCCTGTAGCCCCAGACTTTGTGGTACCCATTATCATCACGCCTGTCATCATTGACCCATCTTCTTGGTGGGGCAAGGATGATGCATGATGAAGGAAGGTCCTTCCCCCCTGCAGCCCCCTTACGCCTGGCAGCAGACAAGCAGAGTGGCCTCTTTGAGAGCACAGAGGATGGTAGCACCCTACCTGCAAGGAGGCCGGGCAGGGACCCTAGATGCCAGGAGGCCTGTTTTGCTCACCAACTTGGTGGGCATTTCATGGGTGCTTATGTTCTAGGACTTTACCGTAAATAACACCTCCTCCCTGATTTCAGACGGAAGGTCTCACTTGGACTTCCATGGGATCATCTCCCTGTGCTTCTTGATTTATTGGTGCTGTGTTTCTGTGTTTTGTTTTGTTACATGTCACAACCGTAGAGTTAGCTTAAATCAGAAAGAAGCCTCTCTGCCTTCTCCACCCTGTCTTACGAGCTGTGTTTTTGTTTTTACTACCCTAGAGGCAGAGAAGCGGTAGGGATGTCAGGGAATTTACTCACTTCCACTTGAATCAACGAGAAGTGTTGAGAAACTTCCGTGGGTGCTCTGTGGAAAGAACCGAGGGTGTCAGGATGGAGCGGCCCACCCTCGCCCCGCGGCCTGCGCAGACTGCTGTCCTCCCCTTCAGGCCTGGCCACCAGCAGACTCCCATGAATTCCCATTTTCACAAAGCCCTCAAAATTTTGGGGGCGCTGAGGTTCAATTTTCTTCATCCCCAAATGAACTGTTAATTCACTGAAAGACATTTAGACTTTTGCAGCCAAGGAGCAGAGCCGGGCAAGCTCACTAAGGAAGCCTTAGCTTGGTCTCCTGCATGGGCCCCGGGGCCTCCAGATATGCCCACTGTCACCCTGGCAAGGGCCCCACACCCTCAGAATGAAAAGGATTGATTGGGTTATTGTCAGATACCCCCATTAGTTCCCCTAAAGTCTGCATCTGCAGAGCTCTTTTAGCTCATCTTTTTGTTGTCGGTGTTGTTTTTTGAGACAGAGTCTCCCTCTGTTGCCCAGGCTGGAGTGCAGTGGCGCGATCTCAGCTCATTGAAAGCTCCGCCTCCCGGGTTCAGGCCATTCTTCTGCCTCACCCTCCCCAGTAGCTGGGACTACAGGCGCCCACCACCACGCCCACCTACTTTTTTGTATTTTTACTAGAGACGGGGTTTCACCATGTTAGCCAGGATGGTCTCGATCTCCTGACCTCATGATCCACCCGCCTCAGCCTTCCAAAGTGCTGGGATTACAGGAGTGAGCCACCGCGCCCGGCCTTTTAGCTTATCTTGAAATCCACCAGCCTACCTTCTGTTCATGGCACGAGCAGTGATTTCAGTGAAACCATCATAAACATTCTTGTTCCACTAGATGCTGATCACAGCAGTGATGTTTCTGTGTTAATACCCTGTACTGTCCCTCGAGTACTGTACCTTTGTGCTTGCACACGTGTCACTAACGCACGTGTTACCAGAGTCTCACGACCCTACGGTGCTATTTTTATTGGTGCAAAATTAAACCCTCTCAGCTGACCGTTGCTGGATAGGATCAGAATGCAGGAAAAGAGCCTCTATGGCAATACGATTGTCCTTTTTTCGTTTCAGAGTCAAATGTATCTATTTTCCATTCGTTAACTTGCATTACATACTGTACCCATGGAATTTTTGTTTTACTTTTTGGGGCTGGTTTTGAAAGGAAAAAAAACGGAAGACAAACATTGGACGCCATTATACATGAAAATTATATAGAAAAATTAATCATTTCATTGGAAGCAAGTTGAATATGTGTAATAAAATGTTTTTCCATAACAGTTTAAAGCTGTCTGTGAAGTAAAAGACATAA